TAATTTTTTTTATTCTTTGAGATGGAGTCTTGCACTGTTTTGTCGGGCTGGAGTGCAGTGGCGCAATCTCGGCTCACTGCAACCTCCACCTCCCAGGTTCAAGCGATTCTCCTGCCTCAGCCTCCCGAGTAGCTGGGACTACAGGCGTGCACCACCTCAGCCGGCTAATTTTTGTATTTTTAGTAGAGATGGGGTTTCACCATGTTGGCCAGGATGGTCTCAATCTCCTGACCTCCTGATCTTCCTACCTCGGCCTCCCAAAGTGCTGGGATTACAGGCGTGGGCCACCACAGCTTTTTTGAGATGCAGTTTTTTTTCACCACAGTTTTTTTTTTTTTTTTTTTTTTTTTTTTGAGATGGAGTTTCACTCTTGTTGCCCAGGCTGGAGTGCAATGGCTCCATCTCAGCTCACTGCAACCTCCAACTCCCGGGTTCAGGCGATTCTCCTGCCTCAGACTCCCTAGTAGCTGGGATTACAGGCGCCTGCCACCATGCCTGGCTAATTTTTTGTTTGTTTATAAGATGGAGTCTCGCTCTGTCACCCAGGCTGGAGTGCAGTGGCGTGATCTTGGCTCACTGCAACCTCTGCCTCCCAGGTTCAAGCAATTCTCCTGCCTCAGTCTCCCGAGTAGCTGGGATTACAGGCATGCGCCACCATGCCCGGCTAATTTTTTTGTATTTTTAGTGAAGACAGGTTTTCACCATGTTGGCCAGGCTGGTCTGGAACCCCGACTTCAGGTGATCCACGTTGGCCTCCCAAAGTGTTGGGATTACAGGTGTGAACCACTGCGCCTGGCCATGAAGTGTCCAATAAATATTAGATTGACATAAAGAACCCTCAGGTGTGCTATCTCATGGAATACCCTCAAATTCCTCTCTGGATCTTCCTATCACAGTTGTATTATTGGGGTCCCATTTGGATCTCTCCCACTATAGGTAGCTCTTCAGTGGGACGGGCTAGGTAAGAGAGGCTGGGAGTAAGTCTGTCTGATCTAGGATGTCTTGCTTACCACCCAGGTAGGGGGTTATATACTCCCAGCCTTTCTGATTCCATTGTAACTCTTGCCGAAATCCGGGTGAACGGAAGTAGTCTCTTTAAGAACTGGTATGGGCAGGCCCAAGTTGTCAAGGCTTCGGAGGTAATGCCCTGGAGAGCGGGGAACGGGGTGGGTTTAGAGGCCCAGGCGGGCACCCAGGAGGCAGGCCCAGAAGAGTACTGCCAGGAAGAGTTGGGCGCCGAGGAGGAGATGGCAGCCAGAGCAGCATGGCCTGTGCTGCGCTCTGTGAACTCACGCGAGCTCTCCCGGATCATCATCTGCAATCACAGCCCACGAATCGTGCTGCCTGTGTGGCTCAACTACTATGGCAAGCTGCTGCCCTACCTGACGCTGCTGCCCGGCAGGGACTTCCGCATCCACAACTTCCGAAGCCACCCTTGGCTCTTCAGAGATGCAAGGACACATGATAAGCTTCTGGTTAACCAAACTGAATTGTTTGTGCCATCTTCCAATGTTAATGGACAGCCTGTTTTTGCCAACATCACACTGCAGTGTATACCCTGAAAGAGCAATGCCTCCAGGTTGTCGGAAGCCTAGTCAAGCCCAAGAATTACAGGAGACTGGACATCGTCAGATCACTCTATGACGATCTGGAAGATCATCCAAATGTGATTGAAAGACCTGGAGCGGCTGACGCAGGAGCACAGTGAATATCTGTGGATGGCTGGGCACGGTGGCTGAC